CTTCGGGGGCATTTCTCTGCAAAAGCGAAAATCCACCATTTCAGATGCAGAGAAACCACTCGGACCCCAGGCTCCCACGCCTGCACGCCGGTCGCCGGCCCCCTCACCTCACAGGTCTCCCCTTCCGTTCCCGAGCCCCCACAGTCTGGCGGTTCGCAGACTCGGGCCCCTACCCCTCCACGGCACCAGCCCACGGTCGGCCGGATCCGGGAGAAAACGCGACGCGGCCCCAGGGACCCGGACTCAGCTCCGGCTGCGGAACGCAGAGGGGCGCCCGCTCTTTCCTTACCGAGGTCTTGGCGACGTTGCCGCGCTGGGTGATGTTCTTGCTGTGCTTCTCGTTGGCCATACGGATCCTTTGCTTGGCGACCATCTTCGCGGCGCCACCACCTGCCCCGGCCACCCCTCGGACTCGCTCACTCGCCTGCCTCCTCTGGAGCCGCTGCGAGGCTCGGCTCGTGGTGCCCGCGCCGCCGGAGCGCCGAGGTTCTCAGGCCAGACGCTAGCTACGGCCGCTGGGCCTGGGCGCCGCAAGCGCGAGGTCTGAGCACAAGCCGGGCGCCGGCCGCCGACTGACTGACCGAGCGGGGCAGGTGCGCAGGAGGAAGAGAACTGGCCGCCGGGTCGTTCTCGCGCCGCCGTCGCCGCCGCTTTGGCCGCCGCCGTGAGCGCGGAGTGAAAGAGGAAGGAAACGCAACGCAACAACGGGAATGTGCAGCCCGCCGCCTCGATCTACTTTGGGTTCGGCTGCCAACGTCAGCACTAGACGGACTCCGCCCCGCGGAAGTGCGCGCCCCTCCCGCTGGAGAAGGAGGGCGAAAGCAGGCGCACCCTCCCAAGCTCTGTCAAGCGTCGCCCTAGATTTGCGCGTGCGCGTTTGGGCGCCTTTTCCGCGTCACTCCGTAACCGGAAGTGAATTGGCCCCGAGGCTGATGGCTCCGGAAACACCAATTCGCTGTCTCCACGCATGAGGAGACGTGTAGGGGCCGGGTTCGGCCCTGGTGAACTCTCACCCGAGCGGTTTCTCTTTCCGGGACAACATGGCGCCGTCCACGCCGCTCTTGACAGGTGAGTTCTGAAGAAGCGAGGGACTCTCTTTCTAATTGTGGTTCTTTTTATTTTACTTCTTTAGTCCGAGGATCAGAAGGACTGTACATGGTGAATGGACCACCACATTTTACAGAAAGCACAGTGTTTCCAAGGTATGATTTATTTTGTTAAGTAATGTTATAGGTCATTTAAACCTTTTTTTTTTGTCATTTTCAGGGAATCTGGGAAGAATTGCAAAGTCTGTATCTTTAGTAAGGATGGGACCTTGTTTGCCTGGGGCAATGGAGAAAAGTTAGTGTTCATTTACATAACATATTTTGTGTTTCATTGCTGAAATAATTTCTTTTGAAACCAGAGTAAATATTATCAGTGTCACTAACAAGGGACTACTGCACTCCTTCGACCTCCTGAAGGCAGTTTGCCTTGAATTCTCACCCAAAAATACTGTCCTGGCAACGTGGCAGCCTTACACTAGTAAGTATTTTCTCAGTGTAAAAATACTCTGAGCAATTACTGAAAAAAAGAAATTTTATTGCAGCTTCTAAAGATGGCACAGCTGGGATACCCAACCTACAACTTTATGATGTGAAAACTGGGACATGTTTGAAATCTTTCATCCAGAAAAAAATGCAAAATTGGTAAATAAATGGCTTAAAATACTAATTTTTTATTTTATACTTTTTTTTTTTTTCATTGACATAGGTGTCCATCCTGGTCAGAAGATGAAACTCTTTGTGCCCGCAATGTTAACAATGAAGTTCACTTCTTTGAAAACAACAATTTTAGTATGGAAAGATTTATGACATAATTTTATTACATCAATCTGATTTAATTTACTCTTTTTTTTAGACACAATTGCAAATAAATTGCATTTGCAAAAAATTAATGATTTTGTATTATCACCTGGACCCCAACCATACAAGGTAATTGCTGTTTTTGTTTATGTGTAATATTAATTAAGTAATGATTTATGTCTATGTATCTTAGGTGGCTGTCTATGTTCCAGGAAGTAAAGGTGCACCTTCATTTGTTAGATTATATCAGTACCCCAACTTTGCTGGACCTCATGCAGCTTTAGCTAATAAAAGTTTCTTTAAGGCAGATAAAGTTACAATGCTGTGGAATAAAAAAGGTATGTTAAGTATATTTTATCCCTCCCTTTGTTTTAAATCTAATTAAAGTTTTTACTGTTATAGCTACTGCTGTGTTGGTAATAGCTAGCACAGATGTTGACAAGACAGGAGCTTCCTACTATGGAGAACAAACTCTACACTACATTGCAACAAATGGAGAAAGTGCTGTAGTGCAATTACGTGAGTATTCCAGCAGTCTTCCTTTGATTAGATTGCTAATTTGGGCTTTATATTCTTTTTCTAGCAAAAAATGGCCCCATTTATGATGTAGTTTGGAATTCTAGTTCTACTGAGTTTTGTGCTGTATATGGTTTTATGCCTGCCAAAGCGACAATTTTCAACTTGAAATGTGATCCTGTATTTGACTTTGGAACTGGTCCTCGTAATGCAGCCTACTATAGCCCTCATGGACATATATTAGTATTAGCTGGATTTGGAAATCTGAGGGGACAAATGGAAGTGTGGGATGTGAAAAACTACAAACTTATTTCTAAACCGGTGGCTTCTGATTCTACATATTTTGCTTGGTGCCCGGATGGTGAGCATATTTTAACAGCTACATGTGCTCCCAGGTTACGGGTTAATAATGGATACAAAATTTGGCATTATACTGGCTCTATCTTGCACAAGTATGATGTGCCATCAAATGCAGAATTATGGCAGGTTTCTTGGCAGCCATTTTTGGATGGAATATTTCCAGCAAAAACAATAACTTACCAAGCAGTTCCAAGTGAAGTACCCAATGAGGAACCTAAAGTTGCAACAGCTTATAGACCCCCAGCTTTAAGAAATAAACCAATCACCAATTCCAAATTGGTAAGTAAAGTTTTACTACTTTTATAGAAAAATCCATTTCAAAATTATTTTACATTTTCCATAGCATGAAGAGGAACCACCTCAGAATATGAAACCACAATCAGGAAACGATAAGCCATTATCAAAAACAGCTCTTAAAAATCAAAGGAAGCATGAAGCTAAGAAAGCTGCAAAGCAGGTATTTGGGGCACTAATCTCATAACAAAACAATAAAATTGAATTTAAAAAAATATTTCCTGCAGGAAGCAAGAAGTGACAAGAGTCCAGATTTGGCACCTACTCCTGCCCCACAGAGCACACCACGAAACACTGTCTCTCAGTCAATTTCTGGGGACCCTGAGATAGACAAAAAAATCAAGAACCTAAAGAAGGTGAGAGACTTAAAAACAGATGTGCATATTGACCATGCTCTTGACTCATATTTGATGTTTGCAGAAACTGAAAGCAATCGAACAACTGAAAGAACAAGCAGCAACTGGAAAACAGCTAGAAAAAAATCAGGTACTTTCTGCATTTTTCATTTAGGCTTGTGGCATAATAACTTCATTGTTTCAAACTTTTCTAGTTGGAGAAAATTCAGAAAGAAACAGCCCTTCTCCAGGAGCTGGAAGATTTGGAATTGGGTATTTAAAGATTCACGGAAAGCAAGTTGATGACCAGAAATCAGTGCAAACACATCTTCTGTTAAACCCATTGGTATACACAGAATATTCCTGTGCCCACACTTAATGTCAATCTATAATTTTAACCATTTATCCAAGATTCTACTAAGTGTAAAATTATTTAATAATGTCTATTAAATTGATATTTATATCTTGCATCCTATATCATGTCAATATGTGATATAGAAAAGAGATACGTGAATTTTTTAGCTAAGCTTGACAGATTGAAAGACAAGTGTCATTTTTTTTTGTAGAGGGTGATATATACCATGTAAATGAACAAAGACATTTTAAATTTAATCACTGTTTTTATTATAAGTTCCTTAGTTCAGATATCCTTTATTAATTTATAAGATGTGTAAAACTACTTAATTCTCACAAGACTCTATGAAGTAATTCTTTTAATCTCTATTTTATAAATGAAAAAACTAAGGCCATAAATTTAAGAAATTTGTCAGTGTCTCAAAGCTAGGAAATGGCCATCTAATCCCAGAGCCTATGCTTTAGGTCACTATGATATATACTACTCCTGTATCCTCAAGTAATGTATCATTTAGTAACACTAAGCACCCTGCTTAGTTTTCATGGATACTGCCAAATTGCCCTATCTCAAGCTTTATACTTGCACCATTTAAAGTTTTCCACACTGTTGGCAATATCAGAAGTGATAAGGCTTTGAAATGTTCGCCACTTTGATAAAGAGGAAATGATTGTTTGTTACTGTTATATACATGTATTTTTATCAGAGATGGGTTATGTACTTTTCCACGTTTGATAGTTGGTTGTATTTCTTTAGTGAATTGATTTTTCTTTTCCTTTGCCCATTTTTCTGTTTGGATGTTTGACTTTCTTCTTAATTTGTAAGAGTATCCTATGTAGTAACAAAATCCTTTTTTAAAAATTTTTAAAGAAAAAGTATACACACAGGACTTTTTTTTTTCTAATTCAAAAAATACAAAGGCATGCAATGAAAATTAAGTCTGTTCCACTACCACATTTTCCAGTTTTTTGTGTATCTTTCTAATGATAGATACCATATGAGTATTCAAATATACATACACATACACTTAAAAAAAAAAGATGGCATATACTAACTGTTCTGTTTGGGGCTTTTTGGTGGTGGTGTTTGTTTGACAGGGTCTCACTCTGCCTCCCAGGTTGGAGTGCACCTTGAACTCCTGGACTCAAGTGATCCTTCACCTCCTCCTTCCAAGTATCTGACACTACAGGCTTGCATCACTATGCCCAGCTTATACTCACCATAGTGGTTCTGTACTCCCTTAAAATATTCTGGAGGCCAGGCATGCTGGCTCACACCTGTAATCCCAGCACCTTGGGAGGCCAAGGTGGGTGGATCACCTGAGGTCAGGAGTTCAAGACCAGCCTGATCAACATGGTGAAACCCCATCTCTACTAAAAATACAAAAGTATCCAGGCGTGGTAGCACATACCTGTAATCCCAGCTACTTGGGAGGCTGAGGTAGGAAAATTGTTTGAACCCGGCAGACAGAGGTTGCAGTGAGCCGACATCGTGCCATTGCACTCCAAGCCTGGGCAACAAGAGTGAAACCGTCTCACACACACACAAAAAAAAATATTTTGGAGCTCCTTCTATATGAGTCTCTCTCTCTTATCTCTCTCAGGATGTGTGTATGTGTTTGTTTCTCTGGAAAACCCTGACTAATACAGATTAGCTATGTATTAGGTAATACATAATGCCTAATACATAACTAATATATGGACAGGAAGTTAATAGACTGACTGTGCCACCTTAAAACTCGTATGTTGAAGCCCTAACCTCCAACGTGGTGGTATTGGGAGATGGGCCTTTTGGAAGGTAAGTGTGTTTGAATGAGGTGAAGAGGTTGGGGACTTCGTGATGGGATTATTGTCCTTACAAGAAAAGACACCAGAGAGCTTGTTCTGTCTCTTTGGGCCATGTGAAGACATGGTGAGAAAGCAGCCAGCTGTAAGCCAGAGAGTCCTCACCAGAACCTAACCATGCTGGTGATATCCTCATCTCAGACTTCTAACCTCCAGAACTGTGAGAAAATAAACTTCTTTGTTTAAACCACCTAGTCTGGTATTTTGTTACGGCAGCCTGAG